CTCACACCTGTAATCCCAGCACTTTGAGAGGCCATGGTGGATGGATCAGTTGAGTCCAGGAGTTCAAGACCAGCCTGGGCAACATAGCAAAACCCTGTCTCTACAAAAAATACAGAAAATTAACCCTGGCTTGGTAGTGCACTACAGACTACCCCTATAGTCCCAGCTACTCAGGTGGCTGACATGGGAGGATCATTTGATCCCAGGAGGTGGAGATTACAATGAACCAAGATCTGGGTGACAGAGTGATGAGATCCTGTCCCCAAAAAATAAATAAATAAAAAAGAAAAGAAAAAGAATGAAAGAAAGAGAAGGAAGGAAGGAAGAAAGAAAGAGAAACAAGAAACTAGGTCTCAGAATTTGGTTCCCATGTTGGTATTCACACTTAACATCCATAGGGACCATTCATAGCCTACTACTGTCCTCCTGCCTAATGCCCACACCCTCATACTTCCTCTAGCCCTCCCAGCCCCTGAGAGCACCACTCCTGGGAGAGGAAGAGATATTTACTATTCCCTCCTAAATATCATTCTAGAAGAGTGCTGCTGAACAGAACTTTGTGCACTGACGGGAATGTTCTACATCTGCTCTGTCCAATACAGCAGTCCCTATCTTCGTGTGGCTATTGAGCATTTGAAATATGGTGCCTACTAATGAGGAACTGAATTTTAAGTTTTATTTAATTAATTTAGATTTAAATTTAAATATCAACATGCCACTAGTGGCTACCGTATTGGACAATGCAGTTCTGCAATCTTCAAAGCTCAAAAACCCTGAGGGTCTAGTCAATCACTCCTCACTCCCAGCTCCTTTCCCCCCAGCACCTCCACCTCCCCTGAGCCAGGGCACTGGGGGCCACAAGACCTTCAGGGTTTTGAGGGACCTCCTCTGAGTTGCCACCACGGAGGTGTCCATCCTCACTGAACCTGCGGGTGCCGGATGTCCTCTCTCCCTTCCTCTTGCCCTCGGCCGCCAGGGGCCGCTGCGTCTCGGCTGTGCCCATCCGTTCAGCCGAGCGCCTGGCACTGTCCCGAAGGAGGCGGCGGCGCCCACGCGGGGCTGGAGGAGCGGGGGTAGCCCGGGGCGAGGCGGCGGTTGCGGCGGCGGCTGCGCGCTCCCCGGCCTGCCGGCAGGAACCTTGGAAAAAACCCGGCTGAGTTCTGCAGAGCTGGCGGGGCCGGGCCCAGAGCTCCCCTGTGCCCAGAGCCCGGCCCGCCCTGCGGATGATGCCAACCTGACCAGAACCCCGCTGTCCCGGGGGCGCAGCAACTTGGTGAAGGGGACAGGGCTCCGGACTAGACAGCACCCAAGCTGGCCGCTCCCTCCCAAAGTCTGTCTTTCGGAGTGCTGGTCCCTGGCTCAGTGGCAAGGAAGACTTCAGGCCAGCAGATCGAACCAGTGGGCATCACCGTGGACCAGGTAGGTCCCAGGTGTGGGGGCTCAGAATGTGGCAACCCCCTATGAATCTTTCCTACTTGTCCAGGTGGAGTGAGTCTGAGGACAGCAGATGAACAGACAGAAACTGAAAGATCCCCAAAAAGGTAAGTGGGGAGACATTGAAGATGGGGAGTAGGAGCTGAGCAGAATGTGTGCTTCTCTCCGCAGGATGAGTGAGAGGGTCGAGCGGAACTGGAGCACGGGCGGCTGGCTGCTGGCACTGTGCCTGGCCTGGCTGTGGACCCACCTGACCTTGGCTGCCTTGCAGCCTCCCACTGCCACAGGTTTGGAGGAGGTGGCAGGGCCCGGGGAGGGATTGGGCGTCTGATCCTGGGCGGCTCCCCTCAGTGCTTGTGCAGCAGGGCACCTGCGAGGTGATTGCGGCTCACCGCTGCTGCAACCGGAACCGCATCGAGGAGCGCTCCCAGACGGTGAAATGCTCCTGTTTTTCTGGCCAGGTGGCCGGCACCACGCGGGCAAAGCCCTCCTGCGTGGACGGTGAGTGAGAGGCCAGGACCCGGGCAGGGCCCGGGGTGTGTGGAAACGTGCACCTCATTCGCAGACCTGCTCTTGGCTGCCCACTGTGCTCGTAGAGACCCTAGAGCTGCACTCCGCCTCCTGCTCCCACAGCCTCCATCGTCCTGCAGAGATGGTGGTGTCAGATGGAGCCCTGCCTGCCGGGGGAGGAGTGTAAGGTGCTCCCGGACCTGTCGGGATGGAGCTGCAGCAGTGGACACAAAGTCAAAACCACCAAGGTACCCTGGGTGGGCACCTCATCCCACCCTCCTCTCTAACCTTACCCTCTCGCTTCTTCACCAGGTCACACGATAGCTCTTGGGGGTCACGGCCTGGACAAGAAAGGCTTGACTGAGCCGTGAACTGAAGAATGGTATCCAGTCATCAGCCAGGAAAGATGGGGATTCACTTACATGCCTCATGTCAAATGCAGCATCAGTCTTTCCGGGGCATTTCAGTTAAGCTGCTCAGCAGATATGGATGGATCTGCAATCACATACCTAATGTGGAGCTGGGCTTTTCTGGAGACACGAAGGTCAACACACAATTCCTGCCCTTAAGGAATGTCCAGTTGAATTGGAGAGTTGATGACAGACAATTTAGATAATTTAGGTTAAAGTACTTGATACCAGACTGCGGCTTCTGGGCCACATGCTATGGCATGATGGGGGTTTGGGAATGAGATTCCCACAGTTCTTCAGATACCCTGTGGCCACAGGGCATAGAAACAAGAGGTCACATTCAGCACCCACCACCTCCCTCTTTCGCATCAGTTCTGAATCCCCAGCAAGCTGTTAACATGTTGCAGGAAAACACTCTCCCCTTATGCCAGACCAGCAGTATCTCATTTGGATGGGATTGGATTGACTTGCGGAAGGAAAGTAAAAATAAAGCCAAATAACTTCCCAAATCTTTGGCACAGGTATGGGCCATTCATTGGGT